TGAGTACCTGGGACTACAGGTGTAGGCCACCACGCCCGGCTAACTTTTGTATTTTTAGTAGGGACGGAGTTTCATCATGATGGCTAGGGTGATCTCGAACTCCTGACCTCAGGTGATCAACCCGCCTTGGCTTCCCAAAGTGCTGAGATTACAGGCGTGAGCCACCACGCCCAGCCTGCTTCTTTGTTTTCTAAGCTGTCCCACCTTCTAGAACATGACAGAGTCTCCAGTGAGAAGGGACATGCAATAAAAATCAATGTAGTCTAGGGCCTCGAGAGGGCTTTGAGGTCCAAGGTTTGCCCTAAGTGATGGGACACTTTGTGTTTTGTACACCAAGAGCGCTGTCTCCAGCTATCTGGAGAGTCTGAGGCTCTGGGAGTGAGAAAGGGTTTCTAAAGCACTGGCTGCTTCTTTGACATCTCTCCCCACCCCCCAGGCAACAGAGCCAAGACACACACACCCCAACTTTCTCTGTCCTGTTCTATTACTGTTTGCTGTTGCTTTGGAGCCTCATAAATAGGGCATTGAAAGCACTTCCTGCAGCTGAAAGAAGCCCTGAGTAGCTCGTCTCATTCCCAGCGTGCAGCTCAGCAAGGGGTCCGTCCTTCTCTGTCACTGTCTCTTTTGCCTGTTGTAATTCTGTCTGCCTCTCTGGGACTCTGCCTGTCTCACTCTTTCTGTCTGTGCCTCTCCTCACTCTTGTTCTTTCTGCCTGAATCACAGCCCTCAGTTTTTCTGTCCTCATGCATTTGTCTTTGTGGCTCTTTCCGTCTTTCTGCCCTTGACACCATCCCCTCTCCCAGTGCTTCCCCTCTGCTTCCAGATCGCTTCATGACTTAGGCAGGGAAACAGAGGTCAGGGCCTCCTTCCAGGCTTCCCTCTGCATCTTACTGAGTATGCAGGTCGGAAGAGCCTCGGGTCCTGCCTCCGCGGGTGGCCTAGAGCCAAAGGAAGGCGGAGCCCGTCGGGGCGGGATTGGCCCTTAGGGCCACCTCATAAAGCCTGGGGCGAGGGGCACAACGGCCTTGGGAAGGAGCCCTGCTGGGGCCGTCCAGTCCCCCAGACCTCACAGGCTCAGTCGCGGATCTGCAGTGTCATGCCTGGGAGCCCTCGGCCCGCGCCAAGCTGGGTGCTGTTGCTGCGGCTGCTGGCGTTGCTGCGGCCCCCGGGGCTGGGTGAGGCATGCAGCTGCGCCCCGGCGCACCCTCAGCAGCACATCTGCCACTCGGCACTTGGTGAGTCCGAGGTCCGCGAGGTCCACAGCAGGCTGAAGGTTCCCTCTTTTCTCTTCCTATGCAGTGATTCGGGCCAAAATCTCCAGTGAGAAGGTAGTTCCGGCCAGTGCAGACCCTGCTGACACTGAAAAAATGCTCCGGTATGAAATCAAACAGATAAAGGTACATGGGGGCAGGCTGGGATGTGTAGCCCCCAATATTGCCTTTTTTTGTAATTGCCTGTCAGATGTTCAAAGGGTTTGAGAAAGTCAAGGATGTTCAGTATATCTATACGCCTTTTGACTCTTCCCTCTGTGGTGTGAAACTAGAAGCCAACAGCCAGAAGCAGTATCTCTTGACTGGTAAGTTAAAAGACCAACAACTGGCCTTAATAGATGCTTGACTCTCCTCCATCTCCCCTTGAAGGTCAGGTCCTCAGTGATGGAAAAGTCTTCATCCATCTGTGCAACTACATCGAGCCCTGGGAGGACCTGTCCTTGGTGCAGAGGGAAAGTCTGAATCATCACTACCATCTGAACTGTGGCTGCCAAGTAAGGGAATGTCCATTTCCAAAGTCTTTAGGCTCACTTTAATGTTGTGTGGCCATGACTCTAGATCACCACCTGCTACACAGTACCCTGTACCATCTCGGCCCCTAACGAGTGCCTCTGGACAGACTGGCTGTTGGAACGAAAGCTCTATGGTTACCAGGCTCAGCATTATGTCTGTATGAAGCATGTTGACGGCACCTGCAGCTGGTACCGGGGCCACCTGCCTCTCAGGAAGGAGTTTGTTGACATCGTTCAGCCCTAGTAGGGACCAGTGACCATCACATCCCTTCAAGAGTCCTGAAGATCAAGCCAGTTCTCCTTCCCTGCAGAGCTTTGGCCATTACCACCTGACCTCTTGCTGCCAGCTAATAAGAAGTGCCAAGTGGACAGTCTGGCCACTGTCAAGGCAGGGAAGGGGCCATGACTTTTCTGCCCTGCCCTCAGCCTGTTGCCCCTGCCTCCCAAACCCCATTAGTCTAGCCTTGTAGCTGTTACTGCAAGTGTTTCTTCTGGCTTAGTCTGTTTTCTAAAGCCAGGACTATTCCCTTTCCTCCCCAGGAATATGTGTTTTCCTTTGTCTTAATCGATCTGGTAGGGGAGAAATGGCGAATGTCATACACATGAGATGGTATATCCTTGCGATGTACAGTATCAGAAGGTGGTTTGACAGCATCATAAACAGGCTGACTGGCAGGAATGAAAACAAGAACATACTGTGGCTGTGTATCCTCTACTTCCCCT